ATTCTCACACTCCAACAAACTAATATATTGTACTGATAATCACTATCAAATGAATTGTAAGAGCTAACTGACTCGAATAGACAATAACTAACCTTACTTTTAAAGTATTTTAAGAGACAGTAGCATAGATGCCTGCACATAGCTGATTATTGCTCCTGTGCTGCAGTGAATTACCACATGAACACATTTTGAAAAGATTTGTTAGCTTCATGTCCACAGGCATTATGAAGCAGGAACCACTTTTAGATTAAGATTGTAACCTGAGGAAAAGAACATATGCATCAGTTTAGAAATTAAAATCCCCTGAGATATTTCTTTCAGTAATGCTTAAAAGCCTAAATTTGTGCTCGTGTGCCAGTCACCTCTACGTAAGGAAAAACATTTTGCTACTCTTTGTTAAAAGTGAAGAGGAAATATTGTCCACTTGTTTTGTAGATGTTGGCCAAATTATATAAACTTTAAAATCTGTAAGACAAATTGAAATATTCCTTTATTATGTCTTGTTAGGATGAGAGAAGTTTGCCTTTCAGCTGCTCCTTAATTTTAAAAATAACAACACAGCAACACTTCTCTTTAAAATCAAACTCTGCTCATTTAAATTCTTTGGTAATAGCCATGAATCCACACCTTAAAAGAAGGAAGGCCTGTGAGTTCGTGAATCCACTTTCCTACTCAGGAGAAGCCCTATGAACTGACTTGAATAGACAGTAACTCACCTTAAAGTAAATATTTTCAGAAACAATAGGTTAGGTGCCTTAGAAATTCATTCAGAGGCTTAGAAATCCACATTAACACAGTTCTTACATGCTTGAGTCTGGTCTACATCCATTTACGTAAGTAAAACTCCCCTTCCAGACTGACGAAATTCTTTTTGTGACAAGAAGACAAAGGAATACGATGGATTGATAAGCGTAGTCAACCGCGCAGAGAGTTCTCGCGCGATGTTACGACGCTACCGCCCTGACATCACCAGTTGCCATGGTAGCACCGCCGAGAGTAAAGGAGGGGTGGTGCTAGACGTTTCGGGCAGAGCTCGGCCGCTGCGGAGGACAAGGAACTCTCCCTCTCCCACTAGTCTGACTTCTTCCAAAATGAGCGGCCTGGATGGGGGCAACAAGCTCCCTCTCGCCCAAACCGGCGGCCTGGCTGCTCCCGACCATGCCTCAGGAGATCCGGACCGAGACCAGTGCCAAGGGCTCCGTGAAGAAACCGAGGCGACACAGGTGATGGCGAACACAGGTGGGGGCAGCCTGGAGACCGTTGCGGAGGGGGGTGCATCCCAGGATCCTGTCGACTGTGGCCCCGCGCTCCGCGTCCCAGTTGCCGGGAGTCGCGGCGGTGCAGCGACCAAAGCCGGGCAGGAGGATGCTCCACCTTCTACGAAAGGTCTGGAAGCAGCCTCTGCCGCCGAGGCTGCTGACAGCAGCCAGAAAAATGGCTGTCAGCTTGGAGAGCCCCGTGGCCCTGCTGGGCAGAAGGCTCTAGAAGCCTGTGGCGCAGGGGGCTTGGGGTCTCAGATGATACCGGGGAAGAAGGCCAAGGAAGTGACGACTAAAAAACGCGCCATCTCGGCAGCAGTGGAAAAGGAGGGAGAAGCAGGGGCGGCGATGGAGGAAAAGAAGGTAGTGCAGAAGGAAAAAAAGGTGGCAGGAGGGGTGAAAGAGGAGACACGGCCCAGGGCCCCGAAGATCAATAACTGCATGGACTCACTGGAGGCCATCGATCAAGAGTTGTCAAACGTAAATGCCCAGGCTGACAGGGCCTTCCTTCAGCTTGAGCGCAAGTTTGGCCGCATGCGAAGGCTCCACATGCAGCGCAGAAGTTTCATTATCCAGAATATCCCAGGTTTCTGGGTTACTGCCTTTCGAAACCACCCCCAGCTGTCACCTATGATCAGTGGCCAAGATGAAGACATGCTGAGGTACATGATCAATTTGGAGGTGGAGGAGCTTAAACACCCCAGAGCAGGCTGCAAATTCAAGTTCATCTTTCAGGGCAACCCCTACTTCCGAAATGAGGGGCTTGTCAAGGAATATGAACGCAGATCCTCTGGCCGGGTGGTGTCTCTTTCCACTCCAATCCGCTGGCACCGAGGCCAAGACCCCCAGGCTCATATCCACAGAAACCGGGAAGGGAACACTATCCCTAGTTTCTTCAACTGGTTTTCAGACCACAGCCTTCTAGAATTCGACAGAATTGCAGAGATTATCAAAGGAGAACTGTGGCCCAATCCCCTACAATACTACCTGATGGGTGAAGGGCCCCGTAGAGGAATTCGAGGCCCACCAAGGCAGCCAGTGGAGAGCGCCAGATCCTTCAGGTTCCAGTCTGGCTAATCTCTGTCCTGTGAGAAGCTTCTGCACAAGTTTCCTTACCACCTCCTCTTGGACCTATGCTTGGCCAACAGCATGCAGTCTTCCATCTGCTTTCTCTTCATACTGTGGATTATCTTTTCCTTTGGTTCTAAATCTTCAGTAATCGGTTGCAAGATTGTTGGCTTACCTGCCTGTGCCATTCTTCCTCTGGGCCTTCATGCTTTTCTGCATTGTGTTAACATGTTTCAAGTGCATGGCCTTCTACGGCTTCTATGCCAAGCGTATGATACTATAGATATAGTGTACCATACTGCCTTTCTTTGCATGGCTTGGACCCTATCTGTGACCATGCTCTTCTCCCAATTTAAGTGGTTCTGTACCACAAAGAATCTTGATACATTTTCACAAATAACTGATTGGGCTTCATACTTTATGCTGGCTGTGTCCTGATACCCATGTACTTATGGTAAGCTATTTGGGTATTACCACTGCAAGACAAAACTGATATCTTAACCCGGCCATCAACCCAAATTGGACATTCCAGACTACCACCAACTGGATCCCAGCTGCCTTCCTGGGCTTGTGCCATCCACCCTACTGGTTATCTGATAGAACAAGCTGGTGGCTGATGGGTGACTGCTAGGCGTGACTGAGGTAATAGATGAAAAGTGTTCTATGTTATCACATTGGTTTTCCTGTACCTTTGGTTACTCTACGTCATGACCAGCTGCTGGTGAGTATGAAGCCTGTGCTATAGCCCACCCCTACTCACTCTCACCTTCTGGTTGAACTTTGCTTAGGCCACCATTGTCTGCCTCATCAGGAACTATCTGTAGACGTAGCTCCCAGGGAGCTCACAGCAACACCCCCTACCACCAGGATGGGCAGTAATATGTGACAGAGCCCAAAGCAAGGCTGGAACGCAGTCCCTTCCAGCTTAGTCTTTCTGACTCCTAGCCAACAAACCATCCTTAATGTGAGCAACTTCTTTAGGCATTTCCTCTTTTCCCCGCCTGCACCCACTCTGAACATGACAAAAGTTGCCAGAGTTGGGGCATTGAGGAAGAGATATTTCTGGAATGTGAGACTTGTTATGCCTCTGTCTCTTTCTCTCCCTCCTCCTCCCCTCTCCCTCCCCCTCTCCCTCCCATCCCTTTTCTTCCCTTTCACTCTGAAGCAGTTTTAGCTTATTAACAGAAAACAAAACTGGCAAAGCAGGCTTTTTGTTTAATTTGCTCTTTCCCTGATTGTGTTCAGAGAGAAAGGTTATGATTAAATGGGCTCCAGATCTCTTATTGCCCTTATTCCTCCACCCCACTTCTTTTAGCAAGGTCTGAAAGTTTCAAAGGGAGACCTATAGGTTAATTGTTTAGTTATAGGCAGTGTTAAATTAGGCAGATTTTGACATATTTATCTTTTTACCCCATCCATTCTACCAAAACCTGTGTATTTCTTGAGTTTTTAGTTTGAGAAGCTGGAAAGAGAGAGAAGGGCCTCACAGTGATGGGTTCAGGACGGGTCAAAGGCAAAGGCCTTTGTGATGTGAGCAAAGGCAACCAAAACTTAGCCTCACTCCACTTTTCTAAAGATGGAAATTCTTTTTTGGGCCTTGGACTGCTTCTAGGGTAGCATTTTGTAGGTCACTCTTCTCCTTTGTACTATTTTGTTTCTGCCCTGATGTCCCTTGGGTCTCCATCCTACTGCCTGGCTTTCTTGGCCCTCATTTCTCAGCTTCTGCATTTCCTTCCCTGCTCCTAACAAATGAAGAAGCAGGCTGCAGCCTGCATTGTGGAAGATCTCCAGCCTCCTTGTAGGGGATAAGGGGATGTGCAGCATCTGTGTGGATTTTCACGGACAAGTTCCAGTAGGTGGGACAGTGATGCCGTCAAGGCTTAGTTATGATCATGTGTGGTGATAAAGACCATCCACCATCACCCTTTTCCCCTTTGGTTTTGAAGGCCTTGCCCTAAGCTACCTGAGGGTTTAGGAGGTCTGAACACACACAGTGGAGAGGTTAATCTAGGTTGGGAAACTGAGTAAAAGTCCAGAGCAGGAATGAGCCTGCTGTGGCGTGGGTTTGGAAAGGCTCACAGGAAAGAACCTGCAGGATCAGGGGTGGGAGGGGAGGCCCCTGAGGTGCTCTCCAGGGAAGAGGGGCTGGGGTTTAAATAGCATGCTTGGAGGAAGATTTTCCTTCAATTTTTCCTAAGTCCTTGAATTCACCAGTAGATTTTTGTAAACAAAATGTAAGTCGATGTTTTCTCTCAATTATCCTAGGAGTGACCTTTATATGTGTGGAAGATTAATGGTATATGCTCCTTATGTCACTGTTTTTGAGTAAAATCCATTTCCTTTCTCTGTTTCAGCCTATGACAAAATTGATGTTTACAGGCCTGCTTTTTGCTTATAATTGACAACATGTGCAAAAATACCAAATTTGTGTCCTGTGCAGTATGAAGAATTCAGTGAATATTCATTAATGTATTAGCTTGTTTTGCTCTCTGTTCATATATGGCTCTATTCTTAGAAATATAATTTGAATGTGATCTTTCAATAGTCTGAATATTTTACAAATTATAGCTATGTCTTGTGAAAATAACCTCAAAAAGAAAAATACGACTCTGTTGTCTTACTTGATATTTCTTGCCCTAGTAATGTACTTGACATTTATGTTCCTAAGCAGTGTAAGTACCAGTAGAATTTCTCTGTCAAACTCAATGATCATTTAGTACTTTTGTCTTCTCCCATGTGCTTGAAGGAAAAATAAAGTGTCACTACCGTATTTCTTGTTTTCATCAAAAAATAAAAATAATTTAAAAAATTCTGTGTTGTCTAGGTTAATTTAAGGTTGGG